CACCATTTGGATGTTTTCTAATTCTCCCGGGCTGTTTTCTCTCCAATTGGACTGTAAACTCCTGGCAGGCTCAGGCAGTGCTCGGAAGGTCTCTCACACGGTCCAACCTTACGCGAAAAGCACTTATTGAAAGCACCTCGATGGCCGGGCGCGGTGGCTCACGACTGTAATCCCAGCACTTTGGGACGCCAAGGCGGGCGGATCACCTGAGCTCAAGAGTTCGAGACCAGCCTGGCCAACATAGTGAAACCCTGTCTCTACTAAAAATACAAAAATTAGCCAGGTTTGGTGGCGCGCGCCTGTAGTCCCAGCTACTTGGGAGCCTGAGGCAGGAGAATCGCCTGAACCCGCGAGGCGGAGGTTGCAGTGAGCTGAGATTGCGCCACTGCACTCCAGCCTGGGCGACACAGTGAGAAAGAAAGGAAAGAGAGAAAGAGAAAGAAAAAGAGAAAGAGACAGACAGACAGAAAGTAAGCAAGCAAGCAAGCAAGCACCTCAACAGAGACAGAGACGTAAAGAAAGAGAGACAGAGACAGAAAGAAAGAAAGCACCTCCTCAGCTTCCCATAGCGCAGGAGACTTGCTCGACCAGAGAACCTACGGTCAGACGACACATCCACTGCCACACCCATACCCAAGCCGGGACGCGGAACCGCTTCTACCCGCCCACACCGGAGAGGTTGCTCGCGATTGGCCGGGCGGGCACAGAGGCCCGCCTTCCGAAGGTGGCAGAGCAGCCTCCCCAACTAAGCCTGGGTCGCCGCCTCGGTGAAGGGCCGCGGGGCCGAGCGCGGGAAGTGGCGTCCAGTCGGTTTTTGGCAGGCGAGAGCCAGAGCGTGAGAACCCTCCCACGGCGAGGCCAAGCCCTGAGACTGGACTAGCAAGGTCGTGAGTCTCTCTGTCAGCTCTCCGCAGCGAAGGGGCGCGGGGGGCGGGGACCGTGCCCGACCGTGCCAGCTCCCGCCCCGGAAGCGGAAGTGCAAGCACTGCGGGGTCCTGTCCAGTGTGAGCCCGACCCGAGCTCCAGTAGTTCCGCCCGCTGGTCATCGCGCCCTTTCCCCTGCCGGTGTCCTGCTCGCCGTCCCCGCCATGCTGTCTCTAGACTTTTTGGACGATGTGCGGCGGATGAACAAGCGGCAGGTGAGCTTGTCCGTCCTCTTTTTCTCCTGGCTTTGAGTCTGATATTTATTGTACTCTATGCTAGGTACAATGAGAGAAATGCAAAGATAGTTAAGAAAGACTCGGCCTTCAAGGAGCCTAAATGTGTAGAAAAGGACTAAGGCAAAACAATAACTTTTTTGAGCTCTTGCCATGTGTGAAGCACTTTATACACCTGTAAGGTAGGTAACGTTGTTCTTATTAAACATGAAGATGGATCTGATCTCTTCTGTTTTGTTCTTGCAGCTCTATTATCAAGTCCTAAATTTTGGAATGATTGTCTCATCGGCACTAATGATCTGGAAGGGGTTAATGGTAATAACTGGAAGTGAAAGTCCGATTGTAGTGGTGCTCAGGTAACAGTTTTTCCTTTCAAGGCATGGAATTGTTTTTGCTGTTATATTCTTCTTTCCCTTCCAGTGGCAGCATGGAACCTGCATTTCATAGAGGAGATCTTCTCTTTCTAACAAATCGAGTTGAAGATCCCATACGAGTGGGAGAAATTGTTGTTTTTAGGATAGAAGGAAGAGAGATTCCTATAGTTCACCGAGTCTTGAAGATTCATGAAAAGTATGTGCAAAGTATAGCATCTTTGTTTCTAATTGATGACTTGGGTTTCCTTTACTCTTTTAAGGCAAAATGGGCATATCAAGTTTTTGACCAAAGGAGATAATAATGCGGTTGATGACCGAGGCCTCTATAAACAAGGACAACATTGGCTAGAGAAAAAAGATGTTGTGGGGAGAGCCAGGGGGTAAGTATAGAGGGGAGCATCTCAAACTTTTTTTCTGTGATAATCAGTTTTTTGTTTGTTTTAGATTTGTTCCTTATATTGGAATTGTGACGATCCTCATGAATGACTATCCTAAATTTAAGGTAAGAGTCTGTATTATTTGTTTTATTAAAAACTCTGACTTGTGGTTCTGTGTTTATTTTCTAGTATGCAGTTCTCTTTTTGCTGGGTTTATTCGTGCTGGTTCATCGTGAGTAAGAAGCCTGCCTTGCTGTTCCTGGGAAGATGCCATAGTTTTCGTTACTGGATGTTTGGAGTAGATACTGGTCTGTGATTGGTGGAATGGAGAACACACGTGTTGGTGCTTCTGGGTAGCACTGGTTTGCATTAGTTTATGTTTCCATGCCAGAGTTTGTGTGGGCGGGCGCATGTGCACCACAGAGTGCACTCGAGGGGACTTTCAGTCACAGGATTTCATAATTGTCATTGTCACACTTTCAAATTTTTGTACATCAGTGAATTTTTTTATATTAAAAGGTTGAGCCAAAGCCCCCAGTGTTTGTATTTTGAAGCCAAGCTTCACTTCTAAAGTGCCTACAGAGACTTGTAAATGAAAATGCAGCTCTGCACGAGTTTGAAACCGTCATACCTCCTTCTATTAGGAATGGCATATACTGAGGTGGTCGTAAGTCTTAACTTCTAAAATTTTAAATAAAAGACTTTGCACATTGAACCCCTTATCCCTGAATTGTGTTTGTCGGGAAA